CAGGGAGTAAAGAAAAACCCCGCTAGTTTCAGTAAAGCGTTGCTATTAAGCAAAGCAAACCTATGCAAATATCAAGTTCTTAATGAGGAGTGTTTCCTAAGGGGCCTGTCCTCTGGTACCCCGCCTCTCCTCTGCCACAGTCATGTGAAGGCAGACAGGCACACACTCGCACACTAGCACGCACTTGGGAGCTCAGGGAACATAACACTGGTTAGTGAGTCGGTGTCCCTCTCCCATCGATTGCAACTTTTCCCCTCCTTCCCTCTCCTGCCTCTCCCCACTTTCTACATCTCCGTTCTCAGGAAGGCTCAGGGAGGATCCCCCGCTGCGTGCACTGCGTTCTGAGAGGCCGGGGAGAGACTCTGGGCCCGCGGTCGGGGCGGAGCCAAGGTCCCAACCCACATTGAACGGGCTTGAGGATTACTTGGAGGGCTCAGGATCTAGGAGGAGGGCCCAGGGCACTGGGTTGGGGTTACTCTGGGAAAGCTCTGTGGGACCAGGTGGGACCTTAGGGCTGGAGATGGACTCTGCGAGCTGGGGGCGGAGTTCTAGACTGGCAGGAGCGGAGTTCTGGGTGGCGGGGGCGGGGTCGGGACCAGCAGGGACGGCCTCTGAGAGTTGGGGGCGGAATTCTGGGCCGGTGAGGGCTGGGGCGGGACCAGCAGGGGAGGCCTCCGCGAGCTAGGGGAGGAGCTCTGCATTGTCTGGGGCGGGGCTTCGAGTAGCGGTAGCGAGGTCTGGAGCCGCAGGCGCTGCCTCCGCGAGGTAGGGGAGGAGCTCTGTACTGTCAGGGGCGGGGCTCTGAGTAGCGAGGCCGGGTCTGAACTATCAGGCGCGGCCTCTGCGAGCTGGGGGCGGGGTTCTGCACCGGCGGGGGCGGGGTTGTGAGTGGTGGGGGCGGGGTCTGGAGCAGCAGGCGCCGCGTTTGCGAGCTAAGGTCGGAGTTCTGCACCGGCGGGGGCGGGGCTCTGCGTGGCCGGGGCGGGCTCGGGATCCGCGGGGCGACTCCCGGTCTGGCTTGGGCAGGCTGCCCGGGCCGTGGCAGGAAGCCGGAAGCAGCCGCGGCCCCAGTTCGGGAGACATGGCGGGCGTTAAAGGTACATCGCGGTCCCCGGCTCGCTTGTCGTGTCTTTCTTCGGTGTTTTCTCTGTTTATGGACAGAGAAGAAACCAGTGTGTGTGTAGTATGTGTTTTTTGCATGGGGCAGTTGGTAAAAACACCGCGTCCCTTATCTGTATGGCTTCAGAGCAATGCGAGACGGAAAAGGTTTTTTGCAAGGCTTCCTGTATTTTGGTAGGAAAACATTCCATTTCTAATCTGTCGAAGGAACTTTAACTTTTGGCTTTATTTTTCACAGCTCTCGTGGCATTATCCTTCAGTGGGGCTATTGGACTGACTTTTCTTATGCTGGGATGTGCCTTAGAGGATTATGGGTAAGTTATCATTTCAAAAAGAACTATTCCTCCTTTTTGGATTTTGCCTGGGTCCAACTGACAGCGTTTACTGGCCCTTATTCGTCCTGATTTTCCACGCCATCTCCCCCATCCCCCATTTCATTGCCAAAAGAGTCACCTATGACTCAGATGCAACCAGTAGTGCCTGTCGGGAACTGGCATATTTCTTCACTACTGGAATTGTTGTTTCTGCCTTTGGATTTCCTGTTATTCTTGCTCGTGTGGCTGTGGTAAGTTTTATTTTCTATTGTTTTGCCCAACCAAGGATTTAATCCTTCTTTTCTTGTCTTTCAGATCAAATGGGGAGCCTGCGGCCTTGTGTTGGCAGGCAATGCAGTCATTTTCCTTACAATTCAAGGGTTTTTCCTTATATTTGGAAGAGGAGATGATTTTAGCTGGGAGCAGTGGTAGCACTTTATTCTGATTACAGTGCATTGAATTTCTTAGAACTCATACTATCTGTATACATGTGCACATGCGGCATTTTACTATGAAATTTAATATGCTGGGTTTTTTAATACCTTTATATATCATGTTCACTTTAAGAAAGACTTCATAAGTAGGAGATGAGTTTTATTCTCAGCAAATAGACCTGTCAAATTTAGATTATGTTACTCAAATTATGTTACTTGTTTGGCTGTTCATGTAGTCACGGTGCTCTCAGAAAATATATTAACGCAGTCTTGTAGGCAGCTGCCACCTTATGCAGTGCATCGAAACCTTTTGCTTGGGGATGTGCTTGGAGAGGCAGATAACGCTGAAGCAGGCCTCTCATGACCCAGGAAGGCCGGGGTGGATCCCTCTTTGTGTTGTAGTCCATGCTATTAAAAGTGTGGCCCACAGACCAAGAGCCTCAACATTTCCTAGAGCCTTATTAGAAATGCAGAATCTGAAGCCCCACTCTGGACCCAGGACATTTTGATGAGATCCAAAGGAGTTGTATGCACATGAAAGTTTGAGAAGCATCATCATAGAGAAGTAAACATCACACCCAACTTCCTTATCTTTCCAGTGGCTAAACCACTTAACCTCTCTGGGTGTTACCTGCTCATTTGTTTAAAAAAAAAAAAAAAGTCTCACCTGCTTTCATGCTGAGGACAAGTTCAGATGTTCAAGCCTATAATATTTAGGCAGTTCCTCAAATTTATGAAAAGTGTTCTCAGAATTGGGAGACAGTCAAAGGGTACAAAGCCTCAGTTAGGAGGAATAAGTGTGATTTTTTTTTAAAGATCACTTGCACAGCATGCTAAATATAGGAATAATTGAATGTATATTTCAATATTGCTAAGAGAGTAAATTTCTAATGTTCTCATAAAAAAGTTAAATATTTGAGATCATATGTTAATTAGTGTAATCATTCCACCTTATATTCAAAAATCATAAAACCGTATTGTACCCTATAAAAATATACAATAATTTGTCAATATATAATCAAAATAAAAAACAAAACATACTCTCTCCCCCAAAAAAACATCTCAGTGGGGAACAGATGTATCTTTTCATCTGAAAGACAATGCTGGGGGAAGAGCTCCACTGAGATGCGGGCAGGGAGGCTGGGCTCGAGCCAGCCCCTGCGTTAGCAGGAGGGGGAGAACAGATAGGTAACTCTTTTACATTTCCTTTATGATCTGGCACTTCTCCCCAGCTCCTTCCCTCTGCCCCCCACCCCTACTCCTCAACAGTTCTGGTTTGCCCTGACTTCTCTACGGCTCTGGCTTCTTCCCGAAGAGATATAGGAGCCATGTAAGCACGCAGTGGGTGAACTGCTTAATTTCACTACGTGTTGATGTACTTGTCTTCCGTCCTGTAGGTCTTTTCTATATAACTTTATGCCACCCTTAAATGAATCATTGGGTATACCTGTCATGTTGGATCCTGTAATCACAGTTTTCCCTGCTCACCTTTTTGTCTAAGATCTATTGAGAAAGGGAAATATGGGAAGGAGAACCATTTGATCAGAATACAACCAATAGTCTTTAAGCATTGTTAAAGTATGAAACTGAAATACATTCAAAACACTTAATCCTTGAGGCTTGTGATCTGAGTAATTAGCAGGTATGATGCTGGGACTGGAAAATAGAAAGTAATAACTAAAGGGTTAATGTGCAACGTTATTTTTTGGCCTTGTTCATGATTTTATGTTTTCAGTGTCCTGTGTACATATAGAATTGTTAAAGTTGTCATTTCCAATATTTATATTAGAAAAATTATTTAGATACTTTATAATTTTAACCGGCATTTTTAATAATGACACTTGCATTTATTGTATTGTAATAAATTTCACTTTTAACTTTAAAAGTTTAACTTTAAAATTTTTTTGTGATGTTGCCTTGCCTGAAAAGATAACAAAAATGAGAGAATTTCTTGATGTTTTAAAATGGGCAGTTTTGAGCAATAATCTGTCCTAACAGAACAGTAGCAATAAGTTTTAGGATACCATCTTGAATGTCTAGTTGGTGTGCAATAGCTTTTCTTTCTAAGATGGCAATAATGATTCATTTCTACTACATTTTGCAAAAGTGTTTTTGTTGCTTATACACATTTTCAATAACCAAGGTAGCCTTCATATGTAGCCTTAAAGCATTACCTCTTGATTGTATCTTTAGATTGATATAAAGTACTTGCATATAGAGTATTTGAAGTGATAGATTATTAGATTTGCTCTATGTCTGAAAAGAGAGCTATTCTGCAGTGCCTAAATATCATTTAAACAGTAAATATTAATAGGAAATATTGCTATATCTGAATATATAATACAAAAGTTTGATCATGGTGACACAAATGTTGGACATTTTTTTCCTTATAAAAGGCTCTTTTTTTATATATTGTACAATATATTTGGAGATTCAGAGCATAGTGACTATAGTCGAAAACTGAGATTGCACTTCCAAAATTGGCCACAAGTAAATAATCTTATGAAGGGATTCTTTATCATGTTTCAAACAAGTGGGTTACAAGCAGACTTTGAGACACTTTTCCACAGAAACAATACTATGAATTGGTGATTGAGTTCCCAGGCCAAGCCTCCCTCAACAGGTTCAACTCTAATATACCTAACCTGTGATACTGAAGGTGCCTGCCTGAGTTTTGGGTCTCTGAGACAGGGTAGTGTGAGTAGTTTGGAGGAAGGACAGTGCAACTTTCCACCCCTTTTCCTAAGAACAAGGTCTTTCTCCTTTTAATTTTTCCACTCATTTTCACCTCCTAATGCCCTTGAGATCCAGGTACACTCCTGGGAGTTTTGTTCACCTCTCCCAACTGAGAACCTTCCCACTGGGCTCCATCCTCCCTCCTGAGGTTCTTCATATTCCAGAGTCACCCACCCTTCTCCTCCCATTAGTCAGTTCTCTAAGTACAGCTGATGTCATGTGGTGCTGAGAAGAAAGCAGATCACACTTCATCACAGAAAGAATGCCTTGTGATTATCTTCTCCACATCTGAAATTCCTTTTGACACCTGCATTGGGCCGACTGCCATTCCCATGACTGCTGCACCTGCGTTTTTAGAGAATGCCTCATAACCCACTGATTCTCATTCACAGAGAATGGGAGAACGGAATGAAGAAAGATTCCAGCAGCTTATAGAAGGATAGCAATATTTTGGGACAGGGAAAATCCTGTCATACCTCATCTCTTCCTCAGGAGGAGTTCTGAGCTGGTCCTGCTTTTCATAGTTGTTTCTTTTCTTCCACTTAAGAACTCATAGATTTTTCTTACTGTCCTAAGGAAGTCCTTACCTCTGAGGTATCTCCTCAATGAATACTGTTTTCAAGGCTGAAATAGTTCATTATGTTAATAACCTTCTTTATGTTCTCAGGGAAATGCTTAGGTGGTGTCACAAAATGTGCCTTTTCTTTTCTTTTTTTTTTTTTTTTTTTGAGGCAGAGTCTCGCTCTGTTGCCCAGGCTGGAGTGCAGTGGTGCGATCTTGGCTCACTGCAAGCTCCGCCTCCCGGGTTCACGCCATTCTCCTGCCTCAGCCTCCCAAGGAGCTGGGACTACAGGCTCCCGCCACCACGCCTGGCTAATTTTTTTGTATTTTTAGTAAAGACGGGTTTCATCGTGTTAGCCAGGATGGTCTCGATCTCCTGACCTCATGATCCGCCCGCCTCTGCCTCCCAAAGTGCTGGGATTACAGGCCTGAGCCACTGTGCCCAGCCAAAATGTGCCTTTGCAAAGTTTGCGAAATCAGATTTTGTATCCCAATAGAACCAAAATATTTATGAGGATGCTAGCATTTTCCAAGCATAGTAATTAGTTCACAACTGAGAAATATTATGTCTGTAGTAGATAAATATTAGTTGTGCATTTTAATTTAATTCTCCTTTTTCCATTTTGTCTCATGAAGTACCTTATTGCAAAAATCCCACTGAGTAATAGCTCATAAATTATAATCTTTCAAATAGCCATGCTACCAGCGTACAACAGTGATACATGTAACCCCAAATGTGATGTGAGAGGACGATTACTTTGTAAATAAAACTTGTTATTGACATTTTAACAAAGGCTTTTATGTACATTATTAAATGAAAA